TTCTTTTCTTCTTTTTTTTTAGACGGCATCTTGCTCTGATGACCAGGCTAGAGTGCAGTGGTGCAATTTTGATTCACTGCAACCTCCACCTCCCGTGTTCAAGCAATTTTCCTGCCTCAGCCTCCCAAATAGCTGGGATTACCAGTGCCCACCCACCATGCCTGGCCAATTTTTTTTCTTTTTCATATTTTTAGTAGAGATGGAGTTTCACCATGTTGGCCAGCCTGGTTTCGAACTCCTGACCTCAAGTGATCCGTCGCCTCAGCCTCCCAAAGTGCTAGGATTACAGGAGTGAGCCACCGCGCCCAGCTAGCTTTTTTAACCTTGTAGCTATCTTACTTAGGAATAGAATGGGAGGCAGGTTTGTCCTACACAGTTACCAGTTTGACTTCTTCCTTTTGGCTCAGTGATTTGGAGGTCTCAAGATTTATTTTCCTTTCACAATCACGACATGGTTGTTTTACATCATTACGTTTGGGGATGGTTTGTCAAACAGCAGTAGTAATTGGAATTTGGAGGTGAGAGAATTGAGTGGGGAAAGAGTGGCATGGGGAGACCAAGGAAGAAGCTTGGGGTGGGGTGGGTAGTGGGGACGGTCATTGAAACGAATGACACTACGGCTTGCACCAGGTTGAAGCAGTACCTGGCAAGGAGAGAGAGGATACGTGGAGGCTGCGATTTGGAGACAGACCCAAGAGAACTTCCTGGATGCCATCACCCAGAGTCCCATCCAGGGAGGGTGGGTGAGGTGGAAGACAAGGGATCGGGCCTGCGCCACGATCGTCACGTCCCATCGAAGCTGGAGCGGATCCGGGCACCCGGAGCCCCCATTCCAACCCCTCCCGGCCCCAGGCAACTACATCTCCCAGCATCGCCCGCTCGGGCCGCGGGAAAGGGGAAAAAAAAAAAAAGTTTGGGCCAAGCATTCCCGGAATGTGCTTCCTGCTGGCGCGGGGCGGGGGGCGGGCGGGGAGGCCCGGGCGGGGCGGGGAGGGCGCGGGGCGGCGCGGCCGGAGCCCGGGGCGCGCACTCGGCTCGGCCCGGCCCGGGCCGCAGCATGGCCGAGCCGCTACTCAGGAAAACCTTCTCCCGCCTGCGGGGCCGGGAGAAACTTCCCCGGAAAAAGTCGGACGCCAAGGAGCGCGGTAAGCGGAGATCGGTGGGGAACAGGGGGCGCGGGTGGGTCTCACTCCCCTTGCTCTCTGCCAGGCCACCCAGCCCAGCGCCCAGAGCCCAGCCCTCCAGAGCCAGAGCCCCAGGCTCCCGAAGGGTCCCAGGCCGGAGCAGAGGGGCCCTCCAGCCCCGAGGCATCAAGGAGCCCTGCACGGGGAGCCTACCTGCAAAGCCTGGAGCCCAGTAGCCGCCGATGGGTGCTGGGTGGGGCCAAGCCAGCTGAGGACACCTCTTTAGGGCCTGGGGTACCTGGCACTGGGGAGCCCGCCGGCGAGATCTGGTACAACCCCATCCCTGAGGAAGACCCCAGACCTCCAGCACCTGAGCCCCCGGGGCCACAGCCTGGCTCAGCTGAGTCAGAGGGCCTGGCCCCCCAAGGTAAGAACAAGCTTCCCATCCCCTTCCCCAAGGTGAGCACCAGCTCCACATCCCTTCCCTTCAGGGTAGCACCAGCCTCACACTCCCTCCTCCCAGAGGAGCACCAACCTCACACTCCTTCCCTTCAGGGGAGCACCAGCCTCACATCCCCACCCCGTCAGATGCTCCCAGAGGAGCATCAGCCTCACACCCTCCTCCCCGCCAGGGGAACACCAGCCTCACACTCCTTCCCTTCAGGGGAGCACCAGCCTCACCCCCCTCCCCTAAGCCCAGGTTCCTGGACCCTGAAGTCTGCTCTCCACACAGGTGCAGCCCCCGCCAGCCCCCCAACCAAAGCCTCCCGCACCAAGTCCCCGGGCCCCGCCAGGCGCCTCTCCATAAAGATGAAGAAGCTGCCGGAACTGCGGCGCCGCCTGAGCCTGCGAGGCCCCCGGGCTGGCAGGGAGCGCGAGAGGGCTGCCCCTGCGGGCTCCGTCATCAGCCGCTACCACCTGGACAGCAGCGTGGGGGGCCCCGGGCCGGCAGCAGGGCCTGGGGGCACCCGGAGCCCGAGGGCCGGTTACCTCAGCGACGGGGACTCACCGGAGCGCCCAGCTGGGCCCCCATCACCCACCTCCTTCCGGCCCTACGAGGTGGGTCCCGCAGCCCGGGCACCCCCGGCCGCACTCTGGGGCCGCCTCAGCCTGCACCTGTACGGTCTCGGGGGGCTGCGGCCAGCGCCGGGGGCCACCCCCAGGGACCTCTGCTGCCTACTGCAAGTGGATGGGGAGGCCAGGGCCCGAACAGGGCCACTGCGAGGGGGGCCGGACTTCCTGCGGCTGGACCACACCTTCCACCTGGAGCTGGAGGCCGCCAGGCTCCTGCGCGCCCTGGTGCTTGCGTGGGACCCTGGCGTGAGAAGGCACCGGCCCTGTGCCCAGGGCACCGTGCTGCTGCCCACGGTCTTCCGAGGTAGGACATGCGGCTGCAGGGGAGGAGGGGCACACACCCGGCTCAGGCCCCCTTGTGTCCTCAGGGTGCCAGGCCCAACAGCTGGCCGTGCGCCTGGAGCCTCAGGGGCTGCTGTATGCCAAGCTGACCCTGTCGGAGCAGCAGGAAGCCCCTGCCACAGCTGAGCCCCGCGTCTTTGGGCTGCCCCTGCCACTGCTGGTGGAGCGGGAGCGGCCCCCCGGCCAGGTGCCCCTCATCATCCAGAAGTGCGTTGGGCAGATCGAGCGCCGAGGGCTGCGGGTGAGCACCCACCCCACCCCAACCCTCTGGCCAGAAGACATTCACTCTCTCTTCCCACCCCCAGGTAGTGGGACTGTACCGTCTTTGTGGCTCAGCGGCAGTGAAGAAAGAGCTTCGGGATGCCTTTGAGCGGGACAGTGCAGCGGTCTGCCTATCTGAGGACCTGTACCCCGATATCAATGTCATCACTGGTCAGCATGGCCCCCTCTCCCCTGCCTGCTCATGCCCTGACCAGAGGGGACCCTGTGTTCACAGGCATCCTCAAGGATTATCTTCGAGAGTTGCCCACCCCACTCATCACCCAGCCCCTGTATAAGGTGGTACTGGAGGCCATGGCCCGGGACCCCCCAAACAGAGTTCCCCCCACCACTGAGGGCACCCGAGGGCTCCTCAGCTGCCTGCCAGATGTGGAAAGGGTGAGTTGGGCCTGGTGGGAGTGATGGGACTTGTCTGACTTACATCCTCTCAACCCTCTCCCAGGCCACGCTGACGCTTCTCCTGGACCACCTGCGCCTCGTCTCCTCCTTCCATGCCTACAACCGCATGACCCCACAGAACTTGGCCGTGTGCTTCGGGCCTGTGCTGCTGCCGGCACGCCAGGCGCCCACAAGGCCTCGTGCCCGCAGCTCCGGCCCAGGCCTTGCCAGTGCAGTGGACTTCAAGCACCACATCGAGGTGCTGCACTACCTGCTGCAGTCTTGGCCAGGTGAGTTCATGCCCAGGGCCTGCACCACCAATCTCTTTCTATGACCTACCCTGTCTCCCTTCAGATCCCCGCCTGCCCCGACAATCTCCAGATGTCGCGCCTTACTTGCGACCCAAACGACAGCCACCTCTGCACCTGCCGCTGGCAGACCCCGAAGTGGTGACTCGGCCCCGCGGTCGAGGAGGCCCCGAAAGCCCCCCGAGCAACCGCTACGCCGGCGACTGGAGCGTTTGCGGGCGGGACTTCCTGCCCTGTGGGCGGGATTTCCTGTCCGGGCCAGACTACGACCACGTGACGGGCAGTGACAGCGAGGACGAGGACGAGGAGGTCGGCGAGCCGAGGGTCACCGGTGACTTCGAAGACGACTTCGATGCGCCCTTCAACCCGCACCTGAATCTCAAAGACTTCGACGCCCTCATCCTGGATCTGGAGAGAGAGCTCTCCAAGCAAATCAACGTGTGCCTCTGAGCCAGATGACGGGGTGGGACCCCGGTTAGTAAGGACCGGGCGCCCAGTGGCTAAGGCGGTGCCCTGGTGACCAAGGAGAGCCAGACCTGTTGCTCAGGCCGAGCTCCTGGTTGCCAGCGAGTTACCACGGGACCAGTCGCGTGTATGGCTGAGACTCATTCCCAGTTTCCAGGGCCCGGTATTTGGACACTAGTTGCCAAGTCTGGGGCCTGGGGATTTTAGGGACCAGCGGTTGTGACCATCTTTCCTGAGCACCAAGGGCTTCCCCTTTTGTTGCCAAAAAGGTAGTTCTCGCGCTTGCTAGGCTGGCCTCTCTTGCCTCCCCTTGGCCGGGGCAACACCAGTTACTGTGAGCATCACCCTGGTGTGGTGAGTCACCTCTAGTCGGCCCTCTTGCTGCTGCCAACCAAATCAGTATTAGCTTTGAGCACTGCACTGTTTCTCCCTCCCTTGGACGACACAAAGACTAGCATGAGGCACTGTTTGTGGGGGGCAGCCCCTATCCTGGGTTCCAGCATGGACACAGGGGTAGCCTGGGGCTTATAGAGAAACAGCTGGTTTCCCCTACCCTTTTCCGGGGAAGTCCCCACGATTGGCCTCTAGTCAGCAAATGGAGATAACAGAGTCTGGCCTTTCCAATCCCCATCTCCTTGCCCCCCCCTTGCCCCCCCCCCCGAAAAAAATTGAGCACTTAAACCCCTCCCTTTTGGAGGGGGCCCCCTGAAGCGTCAGGCTGGGGGCAGTCTGGTACGGAACATATTTATTGCCTCCATGCATGTGTGTGTGTGTCTGTGAGGACTGGTGTGCGTGGACACGTCTGAAGCAGGCGTGTGGGGCTCTTTCAGGGACCACAGAGGAGGGAGCAGTTTGCAGTGCCCAGCCACCCTGAAATCCCCAATAATGGTGCCTCAGTGGGCCCCAGAGTTCCAGTGGGAGAGTACGGTTCCCTCCTGTCTCCCTCTTCTTTTCCGCACCTCCATCTTTGTGGATAATAAATAAATATGCACAGGTTCTGAGACTGAGTACTTGGGCCTACATGGGCC